ACGGGGTTTCGCCATTTTGCCCAGGCTGGTATCGAACTTCTGACCTCAGGTCATCTACCTGCTTCGGCCTCCCAAAGTGTTGGGATTATAGGCGTGAGCCACTGCCCCTGGCTTCCAATTTTTTTTTCCTTTTTTTTCTTTTCTTTTTTTTTTTTTTCTGAGACGGATTTTCGCTCCTGTTGCCCAGGCTGGAGTGCAATGGTGTGATCTCGGCCCACTGCAACCTTTGCTTCCCGGGTTCTGGCGATTCTCCTGCCTCAGCCTCCCGAGTAGCTGGGATTACAGGCATGAGCCACCACGCCCCGCTAATTTTGTATTTTGTATTTATTTATTTATTTATTTTCGTAGATACGTGGTTTCGCCATGTTGGCCAGGCTGGTATCGAACTCCTGACCTCAGGTGATCCGCCCGCCTTGCCCTCCCAAAGTGCTGGGATTACAGGCGTGGCCATCGCGCCCGGCCAAATATTTTTCAAAATCTAATTTTGCATAATGACCAAGATTTGCAGAAAAATACAAATTAAAGAGATCTTTTAAAGTAAAGATTCGTCATAAAAGTCACAGAAATAATACTCATGAATAATAAATTAGAATGGGCAATGTTAAGTACTTGAAATAACAAAGGTTTTAGAGTCAGGGTTTCTGCAGTTTCCCTAGCCATATAACGAGGAGACTGTTAGAGAGGATATCCTAAAATGCTTTCCAAGTTTACCCACCTCTAACTCGGAAGAAGGCAATTTAAACTAATTTGGTTTACCGGAATTCAAATACGTACAATTCAACATAATGAATTGAACTGAAATTGAACACCTGCTTGCGTAAACCTAGTCGGCTCGAGTTGTTCTGGTTCTGGATTGGTCAGTCTAGAGTTCCAGGGGTGTGGCCAAAAGTCTGTGAGGCGGGGCCGTAGGCAGCCTAAATCAGGCATCGGCGCGGTCAGCCTCGTGGCGCGCCCACGCCCCCACGCCGGCTCTTCCCGGGGTCCTTCCGTGCGCGTTGATATGATTGGCCGGCGAATCGTGGTTCTCTTTTCCTCCTTGGCTGTCTGAAGATAGATCGCCATCATGGTGAGTCTCCCTGGGCCCGTGCAGTCATCTGCAGTTTTATTAACCAGAGTGTTTATGTTTTCAGAACGACACCGTAACTATCCGCACTAGAAAGTTCATGACCAACCGACTACTTCAGAGGAAACAAATGGTAAGGAAGGGCACATCAATCTTTGCTTAATTTACTGAATGCTAAACTTGATATCTCCTTTTAGGTCATTGATGTCCTTCACCCCGGGAAGGCGACAGTGCCTAAGACAGAAATTCGGGAAAAACTAGCCAAAATGTACAAGACCACACCGGATGTCATCTTTGTATTTGGATTCAGAACTCATTTTGGTGGTGGCAAGACAACTGGCTTTGGCATGATTTATGATTCCCTGGATTATGCAAAGAAAAATGAACCCAAACATAGACTTGCAAGAGTAGGTGTCTTTTCATTTGTTGATCAGCTCCTAAGTCACCTGGATGTACTCTTTTCTCATTCAGCATGGCCTGTATGAGAAGAAAAAGACCTCAAGAAAGCAACGAAAGGAACGCAAGAACAGAATGAAGAAAGTCAGGGGGACTGCAAAGGCCAATGTTGGTGCTGGCAAAAAGGTATAGTTCATTAAGGAAAATATAGAAACGTCCTGAGACTATTCTCTCCTTCCCGCTTTTGCAGATGAGGGAATTGGGGCTTGGAGTGCAAGCATTGGGAAGAATTTCCCAGGAAGAGAGATGCACAGATGTGAAGAACTCGAAGGCAAGAGAAAGCCGGGGGGTTGTGTGGCAGGTAGAAGTGCCAGGACCGTGGAGCGTGTGGACATGTGGCAGATTGCGGAGGGGCTGTGGCAAGTATTTACAGGTGGCCGTTACCTGGAGGAAGACTGAAAACAGAGAACAGTGCTGCCAGGCGTGCCTTTTGGAGAGGGCACTGGTCAGAAACGGAGCCTTCATGTCGCCTGCCTCACCTGCTCCTGCTGGTTCTCCCCACCCTGTGGACGGTGACTTGGTCCTCCACTTGCCAGAAGCCTTGTCAGCAACCTTGACTCTGTCACCCCACATCCAGGCCATCAACAAGTCTTTTGGCCCTTTCTTTGAAATCCACCAGGAATCCAGCTGCTTCTCCCCACCTTCCTGCCTCTCTGGTCTGGGCCACTAATGTCACTGCCATGGCCGCCTTGCTGCATTTCTGAGGATGCTTCATCTCTCCACCTTCTTCTCCACTCAGCAGCCAGCAGGGCACTGTGGAAATCGGAGTCACATGAGCTGGCACCTCTGTTCAGAACCCTCCAGGGCTCCACATCTCTCTCACCCAAATGCCAAAGACCTCCCCACGCCCCCACAATCCCCCACGACCTGGCCACTGGCCTCCCACCACCTTCCAGCTCCAGCGGCTCCTACCACATTTAAGGCTTTCCTTCCTAGTTTTAATTTTTCCTCGTCAGCAGTTGATTTTATTATTTTCTTGTTTATTGGTATTTTCCCACTAGAAATGAAGCTGCGTGAAGTTAGAGATTTTTTTTTTTGGTCTGTGTTCCTAATTAGCTCATTGCTATACCCCTGGCGCCCAGAACAATGCCTTGGACACAGTACGCAGTAGACTAAATAAATACTTGTTGAATGACTGACTGACGGAATGACGGCTGTGTGGGGAGTGGATTGGGTCGTGAGGCAGAGGCTGCGGTGGAAACTCAGGCAGGAGGTGATGGTGGTTCTTGGGGCTGCGGAATGCCAAGTTTAGAAGCTCTTCCTCTGCTGTGGCACATGAACCGGTCACTCGAGAAGGCTTTTAGATTTACTTTGCCTAATCCCCTCTTAGTGCATGTGGGGAAACTGAGGTACACAAAAGGAATTCCCCACCAAGTTAGGGGCAGAACCTAGCCCCCTTGTCTCCCAGATGGATATCTTCTTTTTTTTTTGAGACGGAGTCTTGCTCTGTTGCCCAGGCTGGAGTGCAGTGGTACCATCTTGGCTCACTGCAACCTCTGCTTCCCAGGTTCAAGCGATTCTCCTGCCTCAGCCTCCTGAGTGTCTGCGATTACAGGTGCACACAACCACGCCTGGCTAATTTTTGTATTTTTAGTAGAGACGGGGTTTCACCGTGTTGGTCAGGGTGACCTCAAACTCCTGACCTCATGATCCACCCAGCTCAGCCTCCCAACGTGCTGGGATTACAGGCATGAGCCACCGTGCCTGGCTGGACATCTTGTTATTAAAGCTTCTTCTCTCTTTGTAGGGGAGGGGGAGATGCCTCTGGTGGAGAAGACCAGTGTGGCAGTGACTGTGTCTGTTAGTGAACCTGGTGGCTGGTTGAGGGTCTGTCGTGGTGACTGAGGACACATACAAAGTGCTTTTCTCAGTGGTCACCTTGGTGTTGGTGAATAAGGGTCAGAAGATGGCTCCTGTCCTAGGGCACTGCCAGTCGGTTTGGAAGCTGAAATGCCTGCTTAGCAGTTTGAGGAAACACAGACCTTGGAGGATCTTCTGGTTGCCTCTTCAAGAATTCATTCTATTCCCCTTCTGCTCCCCAAATTTGCTTTTCTTGGGGTGGGTCTTGGTTGGCCTAAGCCAAGAAAGTATGGCATCTACTCCTTCCATAGCAATAGCTCAGGAATAGGCAGTGACCCAGACCTGAACCAATCAGTGCATGGAATTACCCCTGGCCAAAGTGGTTGATTGAGGCTGGGTGCAAGCAGAGTTGTGAGAAGGCTCCCATTTGGTGGTTGGAGAGATCGCACTTGCTCCAGAGGTCATAATGTGCAGATCTGAGGCTTGGAACTGCTGCAGACATTTTGCTACCACAAGTGAAGCCACCCTGACGACACAGTTGACAATTTGGAGCAGGGCAGAGCTGAGAGAACAGCAGGGAAACAGCCAGAGTCTTGCTCAAGCCTCCCTGAAGTATCTATACCCCTGGACTCTAGTTATGGGGGCTAATAAATGTTATATACTGTTTAAGGTAGTTTGAGTTGGTTTATCTGTCATTC